TCACTTTAAAGGGCTCTTTACTGAATCTGCCCCTTTCCCCTATGAGACAGATCTTATCCCAACTCCGATCTTATCCCAACTCACCGCTCACCAAGGTCTGACACCTCCTACCCTCCCACACCCATGTCTCTGCCACACCTCACCGACCTCTTTCCATTTCTCCTTCAGGACTTTTCACCTTGGCATTTGCTATTCCCTCTTCCTTGGACATTCTTTCCCCAAATCTTTCCATATGGGACTTTCGCTTGTCGTTCTCGCTGCACTGGTCACGGGTCTTCTGCAATCGGACCCTCTCTGATTTCCCAAGCTTGCCCGCCCCCTTCTTTCTCTGTCTCTGCCCTTCCTGGCACCTATCCCCGAGTGACAGCTTCAGTGTCCTGCCCACACCCTCTCTTCCCCTGGGAGCTGCTTTAAAGCAGTATCTATTTCAATATATCCAAGAGTAAACCGAGCCTTAGAGAAAAGTAACCAGCCCAAGGGGACGCCTCCAGTGCGGAGCTGGGTGGAGATTTGCAGCCCGCCGAGGAAGGTCCCTTTGCAGCCAGCAGGAGAAGTAGGGCAACGGGGAGCCTTTGGGCATCGTCATCCCCGCCGCCTGAGGTTACCCTTTAGATGCTGCAGCCTCAGCTGCTCCCAGCTGTCACCTTCGCCCTGCTGCCCTAAGTACTGATAGTCCTGGTAGACCAGGGCAGGGGTCGCCAGCTGCAGGAGTAGCAGAGGCGCCAGCAGCAGCGCCCCCGGGGTCCGCGCCATGCTGGACTCCAACGGCCCCCAACGCGCTCCCAGGCGGAGTCGTGCGCGGAGTCTGCGGCGGGCGCATTACCCACGCGGGCAGGTGCAGTGGTCCCGGCCGAAGGCAACGCGTCTCCCCCCGCCGCCCGCAGGCGCATGGACCCGGCCGCACGCTCCCCCGCACCTGCGGGCGCAGTGGACCCGACCGCTCCGCTCGTCCGCTCCCTCCCCCGCGCCGTGCACGTCTTGGTTCGGGCCGGGCATAAAAGGCTTCGCGGCCCAGGGCTCACTTGGCGCTGAGAACGCGGGTCCACGCGTGTGATCGTCCGTGCGTCTAGCCTTTGCCCACGCAGGTATGAACACCCGGAGTGCACCTGGCGGGAGGTCCCGGGCGCACTGACCGGGCGGGGGTCTCAGCTTTCAGTCATGGCCTCCGGTAACGCGCGCATCGGAAAGCCAGCCCCTGACTTCAAGGCCACAGCGGTGGTTGATGGCGCCTTCAAAGAGGTGAAGCTGTCGGACTACAAAGGTGAGCGCCGCCCGGAGGGGGCCCAGGTAGAAGGCCCTAACTCCTCTGTGTCCCTCCTCCCCAGGGAAGTACGTGGTCCTCTTTTTCTACCCTCTGGACTTCACTTTTGTGTGCCCCACCGAGATCATCGCGTTCAGCAACCGTGCAGAGGACTTCCGCAAGCTGGGCTGTGAAGTGCTGGGCGTCTCGGTGGACTCTCAGTTCACCCACCTGGCTTGGTATGAGCAGGGGCCAAAGAGGGAGGTTGCAGTGAGGCCCCAACTCTGTCTCCCCTACTCCCAGGATCAACACCCCCCGGAAAGAGGGAGGCTTGGGCCCCCTGAACATCCCCCTGCTTGCTGACGTGACCAGACGCTTGTCTGAGGATTACGGCGTGCTGAAAACAGATGAGGGCATTGCCTACAGGTACTGTGGGACCCTCAGCCCGGCTCAGGGAGCAGCTCCTCACTGGGAACCCTGATGTCTTCAGGGGCCTCTTTATCATCGATGGCAAGGGTGTCCTTCGCCAGATCACTGTTAATGATTTGCCTGTGGGACGCTCCGTGGATGAGGCTCTGCGGCTGGTCCAGGCCTTCCAGTACACAGACGAGCATGGGGAAGGTGAGCAGATACACACATGACACATGGGTACAGCCTTCATGTGCATCCTTGTGTCTTCCCACAGTTTGTCCCGCTGGCTGGAAGCCTGGCAGTGACACGATTAAGCCCAACGTGGATGACAGCAAGGAATATTTCTCCAAACACAATTAGGCTGGCTAACGGATAGTGAGCTTGTGCCCCTGCCTAGGTGCCTGTGCTGGGTGTCCACCTGTGCCCCCACCTGGGTGCCCTATGCTGACCCAGGAAAGGCCAGACCTGCCCCTCCAAACTCCACAGTATGGGACCCTGGAGGGCTAGGCCAAGGCCTTCTCATGCCTCCACCTAGAAGCTGAATAGTGACGCCCTCCCCCAAGCCCACCCAGCCGCACACAGGCCTAGAGGTAACCAATAAAGTATTAGGGAAAGGTGTGAGTCTGTGTTGGTGTGCTCTGTCCTTTCGT